AGGGGCTCGTTTGAGGTTTCTGGAGGAGTCTCTGCCAGGTAGGAACTGAGATGAGATGGGTGATCCTGGAAGTGGCACAAACACTGAGGGGAATCCCCCAACCTGGGCCTGCTGGAGTTCCTGGCAGGAAGGACCTACCCAGGGTCAGACTTCTTTCCAGGGCCAAACCCTGCCCAGAGCTGAGGCAAGACCCCTTAGGCTATAGAGATGGGGGTGAAAACAGATGCTTCTCCAATTCTTCCTTTCCTCTTTTCAGTCTGGCTGAGAATCTGGGGGAGGAAAGTCCCTGGGGTAGAGGGGAAGTGAGAGCTGCCACATTGGGCCTGGGCAGAGGGGCAGAGCTAGGAGATGGAGCTAAGTGTGGCTTTGCAAGTTGTCTATATTTGCATGCTGAGCTCACTGCTGCTCTTTTTCTCCCCAGAAAATAAAATTACATCATGGTAGGGGGAAGGCAGGAGTGGGGCATGTTTGGGAAAGGTGAGAGGCACGCAAGAGGGCCTGAAGGCATCATCCTGGAAAGAGAAGATCCAGGGCTCCTCAAGTCCCCATGTGGCCCCAACCCCTCACTCCCAATGTGGATAAGTCTGATCAGTCATTTTCCACTGCGCCCCTGACCCTTAAGGCAAGGCAAGAAGTTTTTACAAATATTAAAGCCAGCAGCTAAGAGAATCCAGCCCCCAAAGGCTTTCCAACCCCCTAAACCAAACCTACTCTGTGCCTCCCAGGGGTCCTAGGCACCGTGGTCATCCAAAGGTCAAAAGGGGAGGAGGGTGCCCTACTGGGTAAGAATTAAATATGAGAATTGTTTCGCAGTTCAGGGGGAAGAGACCGTCTCCGCTCCAGCCCTCCGCCCAATTCTGTCCCCCATCCTAGGAGTCTTCCAGAACCCCAGCCCCTCGGTCCCCCGCCCCCTCCTGCCTCTCCATCCCTCCCCCTCCTCCCGCCATTCCCCGCCCCCCGCCCCTCCCCGGCTCTGACATCACCGGCCAGCCGGGTGGAGTGAGCGGCGCTGGGCTCGGGCTCCGGCTCCGCGGGCGGAAGAGGCGGCGGCGGCGGCAGAAGCGGCGGCGGCGGCGGCGGGAGCCGAGGAGGAGGTTCCGGACGCTGCTTAGGAACCGGGGACTCAGGAGTGCCCGCGCCCTGAGCGCTCAGCTCCAGAGGCGGTGAGAGGGGCGGAGAGGAGACATGTCGCGGGGAAGGGGCAGATTTCGGGGTCTAGGCTTGGAGGGGCAACGATCTGGGACACCGGGGGCCAGACGGGGAGTGTGGGGACCCCGGACGAGTCCACTTTGTGTCAGGCCTCACGGGGTCCGTCCCTCGGTCGGTGCGTCCCGAGCGCCGAGCGTGTGCTGGAGGCGGCGTGGCTCCGGCCAGCCCGTTCCACGCTGAACGGCAGTTTGGGAGTCGGACCGGGGCCTGTGGATTAGGATGCAGCCTGCTTCCCGCCCAGCCGGCTCGGCCAGGCCAGCGCCCGCCCCTCCCTCCCCGCTCAGGCTTCGGACTCGCCTCCGCTGGCGGTCTCCCGGCCCAGCCCTGTCTCGGTTCCGCGGGCGGCTGGTACCATGTGCCCTCACCCCCAGCTCACTGCACCTGGGGAAGAGGTGGGCTTGGCGGAAAGCTTGTCCAGAGGGAAGGAGGAGCTGGGGGTGTAGAGAAGTGATGTATATCTAACGTAAAAACCCTTATTAATTTCATATAATCCGTGTCAAAACTGACAGGGAAACACGCACACCTATAAGGCACGCCAGCACACACAGTGACACACACCCATGTGACTTATACACATAGTCTAGCACACTCCAAATCACAAACGTCCCTGGACTACGCATCCGGCCGCCCACCACACCCCCACTCTGTGGGGTGGGGCATCCCATGAGGAGTCTTCTGAACTGCGGGCTCCAAGTCATCAGTCCGACAGGACAGCTGAGTGGACAGAAAGGGCCACTGTCCCCAAATCCATCCTGATTTTCTGGCAGCTTTTCCCAGCCCCATGGTTTCAGATTGTTCCTCTTTAAAACTGTGGGGAAAGATGGGAGAAAATCTTGGTCTCATTCCTCTAACACAAGGAGACAGGATTTTGCGGACTAATGAGGGTAGGGGCTTCTGGTGGCTTCTCTTCCTGGGTCCAGTTAGGGCTTAGCGTGCTGGGAGTGGCTAGTTTCTGGGTAAGAGTGGCCAAGGGATGGAGGAGGAGGGGGTGGAAGAAACGGAGAGGAAAAAGAATGGGTATGAGTCAGCCAAGAATGGAACCCAAGTCAGAGAGAGAATGAGAGGAATGTGTGTGAGAAGCAGACAGACATCTCCAGAGAGGTCTAGAGATAGTCAGGGAACCAGGGAGAGGGAGGAAGTGAGAGAAAGAGATGGTCAGAGAAGTGCAAACAGTGTTTGAGAGTGCACTAAACAAATTAGGGAGGATGAAGGTTGGGGGAGACCACTGGGAGTTAGGGAAAGTGGTACGTGTGTCTGGGCCCCAGGCTGTCAGAGCGATTAGCTTTAATTGCTCTTCCCTTTGTGGTTAAATACTCCATTGGGGAAATTGCCAGTGATGCCCTAGGCTGCAGGCTTCCCTGGTTGCCTACTTCCTCAATTCCGTGCCCATCATGTGTGGATGTATTATCATGCATGAAGAGGGTCACAGAATCACAGAGCGCCTCACTCTCTCACACAGATCCTCACGCACAATGTCATGATGGATATCTTCACCAGCTGGTAGGCAGCCAACCACTGAATCTCCAAGCCACTCCGACCAAACTTACTCTGTCTTTTGTAGCAGGGATGCTCACCCCTTCCTAATTGCAGCTCCGAATATTCAGATGGGGACAGTGAAGCACAGATCTCAGGAGTCCTAAGTATTCATGGCTACCACTAAGTTGGATAGGTGAGTAGGAAATGCTAGAAGGGGTGAAAGCCTATAGAAAGGAGGAAAAGAGAGACTGAAAGATGAAGTAGAAAGGAAATGCATGACAAAGAGTGAGAGAGATGGAGAGAGACAGAAATAGAAGCAGGGAGTGCCACACCAGAAGAGTGGAAACAGAGATGGGCTGGGGAGAGTCCTAGGCCCCATTCCCCTCCTCGCCATCAGCCGGCCCTCCTCTGCTCTGCCTGATCCAGTGCCAGCTATCTCCTGATGCCCCATCTTGGGTCTGGCTCTTTCTAGACCAAGGGCTGAAGGCTAATCCTTGTCCCCATGCCCAAAGGTAATCCATTTTGCTTCTTGGACTGAAGTGAACATTTTAGGGCCCAGATGTCCTGCCTCTCGTCACTTCCAGGCTGACCCTGGAGCCTCAGAACCCTCAATTTCCTTGTTACAGGAGTAAAGACAACCCCCTCCTCCCCCACAAAGCTGGATAAAAAGCTTAAAGAAGAAATTAATTGAGAATGATATTAAAGGAAATAAACTACAGGACTGCTTGAATTTGGGGCCCAGTTATAATTTAAAATAGGAAAGCTGGACCCCTACTCTCTCCCTTCCAACCCCTCTGCCTCTCCGTGATTACTTCCAACTTCAGGCAGAAGACTGACAGACTTGAGTGCCTGGGAGTCCCCTCCTGCCCAATACAGGGACCTCTAGGTCCTTGCAGCTGTCTGGGATGGCCCCTCCCCTCAGGCTTAGGCAGCTGCAACAGATGTGGAAGAGGGACGGGCAGCAACTCTTAATCTTCAGGCTTCCTTCTCGAATTTACAGAGGATTTGGAACCAAACGTTAGAAGGGATAATCTACCACGACTTAATGTCAAAATGCACAGAAATTCTTTTGGTGCTGCCACCTCCTCCACAGGTGGTTATCCCAATTGCCAGGCTTCTCAAAGCACTCCCAGGGCCTGGCTCTTCTTACCCCAGTGCCCATGGAGCTCCCACCTGTCCCACCCTAAAAGGTCAGTATATAATGGTCCTTACCTCCTGCCCCTCTTCCCCAGCATCCTCAGTTGGTTTGACCTTTGTCAGGGCTGTGCCTGGGGCCAGCTTGGAAGGAGAGGGAGGCAGGAAGGAAGGAAGGTGTGAGGAAGCGGTGAGCCTAGCACAGAAAGCTGGGAGGGAAGAGGACTGACTTCCTGGCAGCCGGGGCTCCGGTTCCTGATTCCTGCCCTGGTATCCTGTCCCAAGAATGGCCTCCGCCCAGACTGCCTGGTGATCCCTGAGCAGCTCTCTGCACTGCTCCAGAAATCAGGAGGATTTTTCAGAGCCCAGAGAGCAGATTTCTCCACGAGCCCTAAGGAAATCTGAATCTCTGGTGAGGAAAGTGACATGGAGGATGAAGGAAACAAGCTCTGCCAAGCCCCACCATGGCCAGGCCAGACCAGCCCAGGTACAACTGTTGATCAGTGAGAATTGAGAGCAACTCCTATCCCTTTGTCGCCTCCCAACCCCAGTCATGGCTGAGTACGGGACCCTCCTGCAAGACCTGACCAACAACATCACCCTTGAAGATCTAGAACAGCTCAAGTCGGCCTGCAAGGAAGACATCCCCAGCGAAAAGAGTGAGGAGATCACTACTGGCAGTGCCTGGTTTAGCTTCCTGGAGAGCCACAACAAGCTGGACAAAGGTGGGGGAGGGGAGCACAGGGGTCCTGTCATCTAGCTCTGACCCTATCTCCTGCCTTCCTCCAGACAACCTCTCCTACATTGAGCACATCTTTGAGATCTCCCGCCGTCCTGACCTACTCACTATGGTGGTTGACTACAGAACCCGTGTGCTGAAGATCTCTGAGGAGGATGAGCTGGACACCAAGCTAACCCGTATCCCCAGTGCCAAGAAGTACAAAGGTAAGCGGCCACTCCTTTAACTAGCTGCACCTCTGTCCCTGGACACATACCTTTTTGCCCCCAGACATTATCCGGCAGCCCTCTGAGGAAGAGATCATCAAATTGGCTCCCCCACCGAAGAAGGCCTGAGCAAGGGGGAGGAAGAGGAGGAAGGTTGGACCTTCATCAGACCACTCCCTTCCCCCATCCTCCAGGAGAGGGGGCAAGGGCAACCCACCATCTACCCACTTACTAACCTGGTCCTAACCCCCTTACTGTGCGCGTGTGTGTGCGTGTGCGCACGCTCTGGCTGTTTGTCTATATGTCTAGCTCATCTAGTTCCTCTTCTTAAGGGGATGGGGGTCAGGGGCTAGGGGAGGGGGCTGAGTTTCCCCACTTTAGGAGGAGGTGGGGGCTATTTCTATGCAAATAGAAATCAGCACATTCCTCCTACTTCCCTTTCCTCCACTCCCCCCATATCTTTAAAGTGTGGAAGCAGAAAGGACCTGCATTTTCCTACATTGAGGAGCTGACATAGGGGTAAGGTATGGGAGAGGTAGGTGGATCCAGGGAAAAGCAGTGGGGACGGAAGGCAAAGAGACCACTCAACCCCCACCTGGAAGGGGCAAAGAAAAGCCAGAGTTCCATGTTTGTACTCCTGTGCTGGACTGTTTCCTGAGTACCAGCAGGTCCCTTTTTGTCTCTCATGGGCCTAGCATAGGTATGAGCCAGGGATCCTTTCCTGGTCCCTAAGATCAAACCCCATGGAGCAGCCAGCGTTAGATGCCCCCACCCACCTGTACTCTGGAGAGACTGTGCTGGGAACATGTACCACTGAGCCTGAGATGGGGATGAGGGCAGAGAGAGGGGAGCCCCCTCTTCCACTCAGTTGTTCCTACTCAGACTGTTGCACTCTAAACCTAGGGAGGTTGAAGAATGAGACCCTTAGGTTTTAACACGAATCCTGACACCACCATCTATAGGGTCCCAACTTGGTTATTGTAGGCAACCTTCCCTCTCTCCTTGGTGAAGAACATCCCAAGCCAGAAAGAAGTTAACTACAGTGTTTTCCTTTGCACCGATCCCCACCCCAATTCAATCCCGGAAGGGACTTACTTAGGAAACCCTTCTTTACTAGATATCCTGGCCCCCTGGGCTTGTGAACACCTCCTAGCCACATCACTACAGTACAGTGAGTGACCCCAGCCTCCTGCCTACCCCAAGATGCCCCTCCCCACCCTGACCGTGCTAACTGTGTGTACATATATATTCTACATATATGTATATTAAAACTGCACTGCCATGTCTGCCCTTTTTTGTGGTGTCTAGCATTAACTTATTGTCTAGGCCAGAGCGGGGGTGGGAGGGGAATGCCACAGTGAAGGGAGTGGCAGAATCAAATTGCTACATAGTCCAAACAAAAAAGAAGGCTTTTTCAAAAAACATTAAATTCACATGCAGTCTCAGAGACTATTTAGACAAAGTTCAAGTTAGGAGCTTTTAGGATGTGGGAGTAAAACTTTAATGGGAGGGGAGGGCTGGCTGCTGGAAGAAGGAAGAAGCCAGACTGGTTAGACAGTACTCTTAACTCCTAGCCCAGCCTAGCGTGCCCTGCCCCTCTGGCCACTGCTGCAGACACCTGCCTTAACACACACACCTCTAGGACTCCACAGTTTTGCCTTAAAGGACCTTCCCAAGTCTCCCTTTCCCTGTCTGGCTTCTCCCTTAAGAAGAGAGAGATACTTGTAGAATTGGGTGGGGGGAATGAGCATGAACTGTCCTTCCATTTGGGATATGTTACATTAGAGTGAGAGAGAGAATAAGGAGCCTTTCTTATGGAAGAAATGGGAGAAGAGAGACAGGGTTCTTTTCAGCAGAGTCTAGTAGTTTCTCTGTAAGGCAAAATAATCTAAAAAGACTAACCTGCCCACCCACTCCTTATATTGCTGTGAGATTGCCCCTATCTTGTGCTCTTCTGTCTGCAGTGTGCACGGCCTTGTTCTAACCCGGAATAAAGGTGATTGATTGTATTGCAACTAACTGATTTTAAAATTTCTGTGAGTGACCA